TGGAACCATGGCCAGTGGCACCCTGGCTCCGGGCTGTCGTATCTCTGCAACCGAGGTACCTGGATCCAGGCCCAACTGCCATCTCACCAGCAGCTACTTTTCCCACCGCATTATCCCACCCATACCCTTCACCCCGCCCACGGTGCAGGTGAGCGGACCCTACGCTGCAGCCCTGCCGGGCCTGGAGACCCAGAAAGATAGGGGCTAAATAAAGCGGATTGGGAGCTTGGACTCCTCTCTGAAGGAGGAGGGTCCTGGAGTTCTGGGTCTGAGAGAGGAGGCACCAGGGAAGCTGAATGCCAGGGACTGCAGAGGAAAGGGCTGGGGGCCGACTGGAAGAGGTCAGAGTTTGGGGTGGGGGGTGATAGGGACTCCTGAGTCTTTCTAGCTGATGTGCGGCGCCTTCTCTCCAGTCCACGGTCGCGGACCCTCTACCCCAAGTTGCAAAGCAGGATTCTCACAACTGGGCTTTCGACGAGGTCCTCAGCAGATGGGAGACAACCTCTGGCTCGGCCTACGTGCCCAAGACCCATGGCGGGCCCTGCGCCCAGCCCAGAGCCCCAGAGCCTGCAGACCCCACGCGGACTGTGGGGATCAAGGATTTAGGAGAAAAGGTAAAGTTTGGGGAGTGCCGGAGTCCGCAGGGGACAGGGCGGGGGACTGCATTTGAGTCCCCTGCTCCTTCACGTGAGTCTCTGGGTCGCCTTTCCGCAGCTCAGACACCGCGGCTGGCGCCTCCCACTGACCACAAAGTACCAGAGCAGCGAGACGAGGGCGCAGTACACTGGCTCTCCCAGCGGGGACCCGCGCGCCCCGGAATACTTCGGGCCCCAGCCCCCACAACTCGCAGACCACCACCGCGGGGGTCCTTCCCAGGTGTCTGGGTGGAAGCCGGCGCCGGCGAGACGGGGCGGAGCTCCGGGAGCCTGGGGCGGGGCCAGAAGGAATCACGGCTTTGGGGCGTGGCTAAAGGGTCTGGGGCGGGATCGCGAGGTTAGAGGAGCCGGGGGAGGGGCTGGGCATTAGGCCAGGCCAGAAGGACCAGGGACTACAAACTCACCTTCAGGGCTCCTAAGCTGCTGCGGAGCTAGACGGCGGGCTGTGGGTGGGGAGGAGACTAGAATATTCTGAGACGGGGTCAGGTGGGAGTTGGGAGAGGTAACTTGGAGTTGCTGCCCAAGATGCAGCTCAGCTCCAGTGGCCACACCAAGACGGTTTAAGACAGAGCGGAACCAGGGAGGTTGTTTTTGGTGGCTGGGGGCTTGGGTTTGAGTTCCTTGAACAGCAGAAGGTGCTTGGATTTAGGGAGGTGAGGCTGGGAAGGGTTCGGGTATGAGAAAGGAAGCTGAAGTTCCCTGGCGTGGGTGGCAGGAAGGGCTCTAACCCTGGGGCGGGGTGTGAGGGCCGTGGCCGTCATGGCTGTCGAGGCCGAAGGAGAGGGATTCTGAACTCGGGACCCAGGGCTTGGGATGGGGTATGAAATCTATGTCTTGGGTATGCCTCCTCCCCCAATCTTGCTCAGGCTCTAATTGCCTGGACGAAGAACCCCGAGCTGTCTGGCCGGCCTTTCACAGTATCCGACCGGGGCGTCCTGGACCGCCGCCAGCTCTATCTGACCACCTCGGCGCGGGACTTTCGGTTCTATCCCAAGTAAGCCGGGCTCTCGCTCGGCACCGCCTCCTGCACAGCCCCCGCCGTGGCCGGTGCACGCCGAGCCCCTGGGCTGGCTCCCATTCCCTGAGCCGGTGGTCTCAGCCTCGACTTCTGTAGCAGCAAGAACCAAAGTTCAGGCCTCAGCCCCTCCCTTTTTTTTTTAAGCACCCAGGAGTCCTTAGTGTCACCTCTCAGGAACCGCGGTAGGGACAGGAAGCCTGCACAGCGGCTCGAGGGGATTCCGGATCTGAGGGCAGGGCCTCCTTCGGTACTTGAGCCCCCAGATACTCCTTCCCAAGGAAGCGAAAGTCCCCTTTTACTTCCCTAGGATGCGAAAGCTCAGTTTCCAGGACGTTAAGTACCTCGAGGACCCAGGAACGCAGGCAACGCGTGCCGGGTCGCGTCCTTCCTAAGGGGTGCTCGCCTGGAAATGCAGGAGTTTGAATGTGCAGACTCCTTAGATCCCGAGGTCTGAAACTCGTCCCCAAGGATCCAGCTGTATCCTCACCATCCCGCCCTGCTCCCACAGGACGGAGCTGTCCGGATACCCCCGCAAGGACTCCCTGACCTACTGGAGCTTCGAAGAGACGCCCCAGGTCTGGAGCCACGGCCCGCAGCGGCCGCCCTGTCCGCGCTCCTCCCGGCCGCCCCGACCACCGCGGGTCCGCGTGCCGCGCGTCAGCCCGGTGACCTCGGCCATGCCGCACCGGGGAGCCCTGTCTCTGGCTCAGGAGTCCTACAGCCCCCTGCTGCACCCGCTCCGGCGGCTCGACCGCTTCTGCCCGCTGGAGGCGCCCTGGGGCGGCCCGCACTGGAAGCCCCTGCGGGGCATCTACAGCGTGCCGAAAGCCTACAGTACCGAGAACTCCAGCTATGGCAGCTTGAAGCCGGCGCTGGTGTGAGCCGTCAGGGCCAGCCCCACCCCAGACCCGCCCCCAGGGCCGCGCTGCCGAGCGGAGCTCGGGACCTCCGCTCACTAGGAAGGGTTCCGGACCCAGCCTGAGTCGCACTCATTACGTCTATTGGCAACGTGGGGGCGGGACTAGCCCAGACACCCACTCAGCTGCGGCATCACGGAGAGGGGACTAAGTCCAGATAATGTCCTTGCAGGCTGTGGCCCCGGGGGCAAGACACGCACCCTGCGGGCGTATTAAATAATGAGTTAAATCACCTGAACCACACCCACTTCCGGGGACGCTCCGGGCATCCTGGCTTGAGGGTAGGGTGGGCGGAGGTCCCTAAGGGAGAGGTGGGGCTCGGGCTTAATCCCTCCTTGGGGGCATCTGGGTCAAGTGGCTTCCCTGGCAGCACAGTCACGGGGAGACCCTCTCTCACTGGGCAGAAGCTAAGTCCGAAGCAGCGCCCCTCCTGTTAGGTTGGACTGTGGTGCAGGAAAGCCTCAAGTGGAGGGTTGAGGCTTCAGTCCAGCACCTTTCTCGGGTCATGGCCTCCTCCTGGCTCCCAAGACCCCACAATTGGCAGAGGCAGGCCTTCCTACACCCTACTCCCTGTGCCTCCAGGCTCGACTAGTCCCTAGCACTCGACAACTGGGTCTCTGAGGTCACTTCACCGTGGTCTCTGCCTCACCTCTGGCGCTAGACCACTGAGGGGAGAGGGCTGGGGCGCTCTGCTGAGCCACTCCTGCGCCTCCCTGGCCATGTGCACCTCTCGCCCCCGGGGGGATTAGTGTCCAGGTTACCCCAGCATCCTATCACCTCCTGGTGGCCTTGCCGCCCCCACAACCCCGAGGTATATAGCCAGATACACGAGGCAGGGGATGCACCAAGGATGGAGATGCTCCAGGTAAGACTACAGGGCCCCTGGGCACCTTCCACCTCCTTCCAGGCCATCACTGGCATGAGAAGGGGCAGACCCGTGTGAGCTGTGGAAGGAGGCCTCTTTCTGGAGGGGCATGACCCCCAGTAAGCTTCAGGTGGGGCAGTTCCTGAGGGTGGGGATCTGAAATGTTGGGGCATCTCAGGTCCTCTGGGCTGTGGGGTGGGCTCTGAAAGGCAGGTGTCCGGGTGGTGGGTCCTGAATAGGAGATGCCGGGAAGGGTCTCTGGGTCTTTGTGGGTGGTGTACCACGCGGGATGGGAAGGCCAGGACTCGGGGCTGCGGTCTCAGACCTGGGTGAAGCAGTGTCCTTGTCCCAGGGGCTGCTGCTGTTGCTGCTGCTGAGCATGGGCGGGGCATGGGCATCCAGGGAGCCGCTTCGGCCATGGTGCCACCCCATCAATGCCATCCTGGCTGTCGAGAAGGAGGGCTGCCCAGTGTGCATCACCGTCAACACCACCATCTGTGCCGGCTACTGCCCCACCATGGTGAGCTGCCTGGGGCCAGGGGCAGATGCTGCCATGCTCATTCCCCCACTCACACGGCCTCCAGATGCGCGTGCTGCAGGCGGTCCTGCCGCCCCTGCCTCAGGTGGTGTGCACCTACCGTGATGTGCGCTTCGAGTCCATCCGGCTCCCTGGCTGCCCGCGTGGTGTGGACCCCGTGGTCTCCTTCCCTGTGGCTCTCAGCTGTCGCTGTGGACCCTGCCGCCGCAGCACCTCTGACTGTGGGGGTCCCAAAGACCACCCCTTGACCTGTGACCACCCCCAACTCTCAGGCCTCCTCTTCCTCTAAAGACCCTCCCCGCAGCCTTCCAAGTCCATCCCGACTCCTGGAGCCCTGACACCCCGATCCTCCCACAATAAAGGCTTCTCAATCCGCACTCTGGAGGTGTCTTTCTGTGGGCTCAGGGCA